CACTTCCAAATTCGAACTCCACCCACCCCCCATCCCGGTTCTAACAATCACACCAAACATCCACCAGTGATCAGCGAAGATGCTCTTCTGCTTTCTCCTTTCCAGAAAGGTTATCGTGCCCAGCAATAGCTCCCTAACCCACACACACCAAACCTCATGCTTATGTAAGCACTCGGCACCGGAGCGGAGAGTGAGAGCTCTCGCTTGGACTCCCGGCTCTTGCCGCAGATCCTGACCGCCTAGAGGGAGGAGTGGGATCACGCTTTCAGCCTCGCTTCCAAGTAAAAGAGTGGCCAACCTTTCTACGGAAAGGCGGGGGACGGGAGTACTACATAATAAAGATAAATGAGAGTCTCACAAAACCCAAGGGCAGGAATGAGAACCCAGGACACGAAGAAAACCCAACAAGCATCCGCCTCTGCTTCCCTCGCAGGGTGGCCCTCTCCCCGGGCCTTCCTGTGTGAGGCAAAGAAGGCTGGACAGGGCCGCTTCGCGCAGCCAGCTGCCGACACCCGGGCCGGGGAAGCCAGCTCATCTCATTCTTCGGGGAGGGAGACCTGGTGCGCTACCTCTCGGAGAAGCTTTTCACCAGCAGCCACACGATGAGCGGCAGGTTCTCGCGCTCGTTGTAGGTAGGTAAAAGCACCGAATATTTGTTCTGTCGTGGACTGCGCACTTCCAGCTCCCGCCGAGACCTGCGAGGACTACGACTGACTTCCAAGGAGGCCATGGCGGAACTGAGCCAGATGCCGGAAGCGGAATTACGTAATGTGGCGCGGAAAAGGACGGGTCGGACCGTACCAAATTCGGAAGCGGGGGATGACCTGTGTGATTGATCGCTAGTTCTTCTAGGGCCATTGCGTGGTTCAATTAGAAATATTCTGGATTTATACATCTTTGAAGTTTAATCTGAAGGTTTCTTCAGGAAGTAAATATCTATTCATCACCTTTTCCCAAGCTCCATAAAGTTTTTTAGTTTATCCCAGTCGCTAGGAGACAGAAGACGGAAGCGGAAATGCCTTTCACGACAACTTCCGGAAGAGGTCGCCATGGCTTCCCGGGAGGAGGTACTCGCCTTACAAGCTGAAGTTGCCCAACGTGAGGAGGAATTGAATTCGCTGAAGCAGAAGCTGGCGTCGGCTCTTTTGGCTGAGCAGGAACCGCAGCCAGAACGGCTGGTTCCGGTGTCGCCGCTGCCGCCGAAGGCCGCTCTGTCCCGAGATGAGATTCTGCGCTATAGCCGGCAGCTAGTGCTGCCCGAGCTGGGCGTGCACGGACAGCTGCGCCTGGGGACCGCGTGCGTGCTAATCGTGGGCTGCGGTGGGCTCGGCTGTCCACTAGCGCAGTACTTGGCAGCGGCCGGCGTGGGCCGCCTTGGCCTTGTGGACTATGACGTGGTAGAGATGAGCAACCTGGCCCGCCAAGTGCTGCATGGCGAGGCACTGGCTGGCCAGGCCAAGGCCTTTTCGGCCGCCGCCTCGCTGCGCCGCCTCAATTCGGCAGTGGAATGCGTGCCGTACACTCAGGCCCTTACGCCAGCCACTGCCCTAGACCTGGTCCGCCGATATGATGTGGTGGCTGACTGCTCGGACAACGTGCCCACTCGCTACCTGGTTAATGACGCATGTGTGCTGGCGGGTCGGCCCCTCGTGTCTGCCAGTGCCTTGCGCTTCGAGGGCCAAATCACAGTCTACCATTATGACGGTGGCCCTTGCTATCGCTGCATATTCCCCCAACCACCCCCAGCGGAGACAGTGACCAACTGCGCGGACGGCGGGGTGCTCGGTGTCGTTACCGGGGTCCTGGGCTGCCTGCAGGCCTTGGAAGTGCTGAAAATCGCTGCGGGTCTGGGCCCCTCTTACAGTGGCAGCTTGTTGCTCTTTGATGCCCTGAGAGGGCATTTCCGCTCTATTCGGCTGCGGAGCCGCAGGCTCGACTGTGCAGCTTGCGGGGAACGGCCCACTGTGACTGATCTGCTGGACTATGAAGCCTTCTGTGGCTCCTCAGCCACTGATAAATGCCGCTCCCTGCAACTACTGAGCCCAGAGGAGCGTGTTTCTGTCACCGACTATAAGCGACTGCTGGATTCTGGGGCATTCCACCTGTTGCTGGACGTCAGGCCTCAGGTGGAGGTGGACATTTGTCGTTTGCCTCATGCCCTACACATCCCTCTGAAACATTTGGAACGCAGGGATGCGGAGAGCCTGAAACTCTTAAAAGAAGCAATCTGGGAAGAGAAGCAGGGCACACAAGAAGGGGCTGCTGTCCCCATTTATGTGATTTGCAAACTGGGAAATGACTCACAGAAAGCCGTGAAGATCCTCCAGTCCTTATCAGCAGCTCAAGAGTTAGACCCTTTAACAGTTCGGGATGTTGTGGGGGGCCTCATGGCCTGGGCTGCCAAAATCGATGGAACATTTCCACAGTACTGAGGTGACTGGTATAGTCTGATGAGAAAGATGTGGATTGCCATAATACCTCAAAGATACACTTGTTTGCATTTTTCGGTAATATACATAGGAGCTGGGGATTCTACAGTATCTGTGAATACGTGGACTCCTTTTTATAAGGAGTTTTAAAAATTGTTATGTATTGGATGAATGACTTATTAATGGATTATACCGTTTCTGAGAACCATCATTTTTTTTTTCAGCACACGGAGGATGTCTTGGACATGTGAGATGTAACGTGACAGGATTTTGCATTTTAAACTGCAGATCATTTACATGTCCTTATTTTCCACCTCCCCCAGTCAAAATGCTTTCTAAATCATTTTCACAGATTATATACTTCGGATCTGTTTACTGTTCAGTTAAGAAATTCTTGGATCTTATTAATATTTCAGATGATAGAATACATCCTACAGAAATACATGTTTAAAATGTAAATTGTTTTAATTATTCAGAAAGAGGGTCATTCTATTTGGCCTTTTGAATTAGTATCAAAATGAGATTTTTTTTTTTTTTTTGAGATGGAATCTCTCTCTGTTGCCCAGGCTGGAGTGTAGTGGTGCGATCTCAGCTCACTGCAACCTCCGCCTCCCAGGTTCAAGCGATTCTCCTGCCTCAGCCTCCTGAGTAGCTGGGATTACAGGCGCACGCCACCACGCCTGGCTAATTTTTGTATTTTTAGTACAGAGGGGGTTTCACCATGTTTGTCAGGCTGGTCTCGAACTCCTGACCTCGTGATCCGCCTGCCTCGACTTCCCAGAGTGCTGGGATTACAGGCGTGAGCCACCACACCCTCCCGAGATCTTTAAAGTTTACCAAAATAAAGGAAACCACCTTTGTAGTCTGTCAGTGTCTCTTATAAATTGCTACTGTTTTCTTAAAGTTAACTTCAGGGTCCACCTTATGTTGCACACATATCACATCGTTTAAATTGCATACTATGGTTTGACTTGCTTTGGAATTTTCAAGTCAAAGTCCCAACCCTTTGCCTCTCCCCCTTTAATTTGCCTTTTCTCTTTTGATTTAATGTTTTTTTATTCCAGCATTTTATACTAATGTAAAATGTTTTTATGTTTGTTTACTTAACATTTTCATAAAATAGTAGGTAGTCTCACCAACTTCCAATATATACAACAACATTATAAGTAAAAATTTGATTTGTGAGTGCCTATCAGTGGCCAGATGAACTAATGGCTTGTCAGAAGGGGGCCTGTGACCTCCTGCTTGCTGCATGCAGGCTTATAATCATCAATTGCTGCTGTTGTTTTTTTAAGAATGGCAGAAATCACAGATACAACTATAAAATCTTTGTATTTCTGTTAACCATTTTTTTTAAAGCTTAAATGTATCATAAGCCAGCAAAAACCCTTTGTAGACCAGATTTACTTACCAGTTTGCAATTTGTGATATAGAATCTTGTTTTATTATAAGAGGGTGGTATTTAACAAATTCAAAATTAGTCATCACTTTTTAACTGTGAAACATTGTAACTAATTCTTTGAACAGGTATACTTAAAGTATGGTATACCCTTCTGTTATAAAGATGAAGCAGGTCTCTTATGACTGTTCCTGCCAACGAGTTATGGAGGTAAATGACTGTGACCTGGAGTGGAGAACAAAGATGGCTGGCCTGTGTTTTTCATCTCCTTCTTCCAGGGACAACTGATTCTGATACATAGCAGGAAACAAATAGCGACACACAGGAACAATTTCATATTCTAAAGACTGAAGTCCTAAAGTTATAGACAGTTGTAGTTCCTATAAACCTGGTTGTCACAGGGGACAGGCAAGAGAAGCTGACTAGCTAAGTGTTAAAAGGTTTACTAAAGTGATAGGAGGTGCTTTTGAGAATTTTGGGGACAGATTCAAGGCTGTACTTCTAGGAATGATGCCCGAAATCATGCACAAAACTGGCCTTAGGAGAACAGTGTCTATGTTGTGCTGCCCTATCAAGTACCGGAGGAAACGCCACTACAGTCTCACCAGTTTCACTTGACGTGCCCCCCCAACTCTCCCAGAAAGCCCAACACTTCAGCCACAGTCCATGTGTCGAGAAACAGAGTCACTACATTATTCTTTTCTGAGTCAAGCCTTATGAGGGTGCCTGGTAGGCAGAGTCTAATTACATGCCTACATCTTAGCTGCAAGAGAGGCTGGGAATTTGTGTTTTGATATCTACAATAGGAAGACAGAACTCATGATGTGGGATTTTCCCAAATAGTGAAATATTTTTCAAAAGATGGGCTGTTAAGAATATAACAGATACCCAGTACACAACCCAGATCTATTTCAGTATTTGTTTTTTGTTGTTGTTGTTTTGGAGACAGAGTCTCGCTCTATCCCCCAGGCTGGATGGAGTGCAGCGGCACAATCTCGGCTCACTGCAACCTCCACCTCCCATGTTCAAGTGATTCTCATGCCTCAGCCTCCTGAGTAGCTGGGATTACAGGCACCTGCCACCACATCTGGCTAATTTTTCTATTTTTAGTAGCGATGGGGTTTCGCCATGTTGGCCTGGCTGGTCTTGAACTCCTGACCTCAGGTGATCTGTGCACCTCAGCCTCCCAAAGTGCTAGGATTACAGGCATGAGTCACTGCACCTGGCATATATTAGTATTTGAAATTTGGTTTTCTCTGGGGATTGTAGCTAGGTTTTTATGGTGAGATAGGATTTGAACATAATTTGTTTTTTGAGACGAAGTCTTGCTTCGTCGCCCAGGGTGGAGTGTAGTGTTGTGATCACAGCTCGCTGTGGCCTCAACCTCCTGGGTTCAAGTGATCCTCCCACCTCAGCCTCTCAAGTAGCTTGAATTACAGTTGTATGCCACCATGCCTAGCCATTTTTTAATTTAAAAATTTTTTGGTAGCAATGGGGTCTGAATATGTGGCCTAGGCTGATCTCAAACTCCTGGGCTCAAGCATCCCTCCTGCCTCAGCCTCCCAAAGTGCTTGGGATTACGGGTATGAGGCACCATGCCCAGCCTGAACTTGATTTTTTTGTTGTTTCCTTTTCATAACAAACATCAAATGCCTTCAGTGTACTAGTTCTTCTAGGTTCTGGAATAAAAATGAGCAAGAGGTTTCCTGTTGTAGAGGAGTTTATATTTAAATGGTGATAAGTAAATTACTGATAAGTGCCATAAAAGAAATGAAACTGTGACATATTAGGGTGGGGGAGGGGATCTGTTTTGAATAGCTTAATTATGGAAGGCCTCAGAGATGACATTAAACCCAAAACCTGAAAGGTGAGAAAGAGCCAGTTACAGAAGATCTGAGGAAAATTCTATACTGGGAGAAAAATAACTGTAAAGACCTCAAGGTAAATAAACTTGGAATGTTCCGTTCAAGAAACTGCAGAGGCAAGTTGGGTTGCAAACAATTAGGGAGAGTGGGACAGGGTGAGGTTTGAGAAGCAGGGAACATCATAAACTTTGTAGACCATAGTAGTTTGGTTTTTATTCTAAATACAATAATAGCTAATATTTTGAGCACTTACTGTGTTATTTGGGATTTGAATCCAGATGCTCTGGTTGAAGAGCCCATTCCCTAAGTGTCATGCTATACTGACTCTAAGCAAAACTTTGCCATTGCTTCATATGTGTTCATGCCCTGTCAGGGCATAGAAAGCAATCTATGTCCTGACAATCACGGAAGTGTATTCCAGATACAATAGAAATGTACTCTGAGACATTTGGTATGCCTCCTTCTCTCTAGATGT